TGGTGATCATTAGTGGAGAGGCCTGTGAGAGGCTCTGGTGTCAATGTCCCTGAAATCGAGGGCTCCAAATTGGTCATGGCTCTCCAGATGGCCCAAACAGTTCCAGTTCACAAACATTTATTGAGCATCTACTACATTCCAGGCACTGTGGTTATTATAAATCACTGAGACACTGTTTGCCCTAAAGGAGCTACGTGTATTTGGTAACAGCTTCACAGTAAGTGACGAATAAGATAGCATTAATCCACATTTGACAGCAAAAGTACCAAAAAAGAAAGAAAGAAAAAGAAGAGAGAGAAAGGAAAGAAAAGAAAAGAAGAGAAAGAAAGAGGCCGGGTGCGGCGGCTCACGCCTGTAATTCTAGCACTCTGGGAGGCCGAGGTGGGCGGATCACGAGGTCAGGAGTTCGAGTCCAGCCTGATCAACATGGCGAAACCCCGTCTCTACTAAAAAAACATAAAAATTAGCCGGACCTGGTGGCGCCCGCCTGTAGTCCCAGCTACTCAGGAGGCTAAGGCAGGAGAATCGCTTGAACTCGGGAGGCGGAGGTTGCAGTGAGCCGAGATCTCGCCGCTGCACTCCAGCCTGGGCGACAGAGCCAGACTCTGTCTCAAAAAAAAAAAGAAGAAGAAAAGAAAAAGAAAGAAAGAAAAAGGATGGAAGGAGAGAAGAAAAGGAAAGGGGGAAGGGAAGGGGGAAGGGAAGGCGGAAGGGAAGGGAAAGAAAGAAGCGTATTTAGGCAGTATCGCGTTGATTTCAGTCCACGGAACCTCTGGTGACCGGGTAGTGTGACTCCGTCATTGGTAGCCCCCCGCCCACACAGCCGGGACTCGCGGCCTTTGAGGACGTGGGCAGGGCCAGTCTCGCCACGCCGCGGCCAATGCCCCGACCACACGCTGGCCACAGGAGTCCTGGCTCCCATTGGCTGCAGCGGGAAATGGTGAACCAATGCTCATAGACCTTAACGCCCTCCTCTCGGGATCACTTCCGCCTCTGGGGTCAGGCTCCGCCCAGCTTGCCCGGCATCACTCGCGGCATTGGAGTCAAGATGGAGGAGTACGCGCGAGAGCCTTGGTGAGCTTCACCGCTGTCTTTGCATTTCTCTTAAATATGGTCTTTTTTTTCCCCCTGTTCTTAGCCCATGGCGAATTGTGGATGACTGTGGTGGGGCCTTTACGATGGGTACCATTGGTGGTGGTATCTTTCAAGCAATCAAAGGTTTTCGCAATTCTCCAGTGGTAAGTGGGTGAATGGTCTTATTTTATCATCATATTTTTTGTTGCTTCCTTTTTTTTGTTATAGGGAGTAAACCACAGACTACGAGGGAGTTTGACAGCTATTAAAACCAGGGCTCCACAGTTAGGAGGTAAGCAGAATTTTCATTTTAACTGAACTATTGTATTTGCTTGTTTCTTTTTACAATAAAATAGGTAGCTTTGCAGTTTGGGGAGGGCTGTTTTCCATGATTGACTGTAGTATGGTTCAAGTCAGAGGAAAGGAAGATCCCTGGAACTCCATCACAAGTGGTGCCTTAACGGGAGCCATACTGGCAGCAAGAAGTAAGTAGTCATTACAGACATACTAGTAGAAGAAAAATAATCTCTTTGTTATTAATGTCTTCAGATGGACCAGTGGCCATGGTTGGGTCAGCCGCAATGGGTGGCATTCTCCTAGCTTTAATTGAAGGAGCTGGTATCTTGTTGACAAGATTTGCCTCTGCACAGTTTCCCAATGGTGAGTCTTTTTGCTTAAAACTATAGCTCAAAATTTTTAAATCCTTTTTATTTCTCACTTGCAGGTCCTCAGTTTGCAGAAGACCCCTCCCAGTTGCCTTCAACTCAGTTACCTTCCTCACCTTTTGGAGACTATCGACAATATCAGTAGGACTTCTTTCCTAGGATTTCTTTAACAGAACGAGTTGTGGTTCGAGAAGGATTTCAGAAGATCAAGTTACAGTCTGTTTTTAAAACCATAGGTGGGACAGCTATGGCCAATAGGCTATAAAGAGACATTTAGCACTTTTTTCTATTTAAAGGAACAAGCGGGGAAGGGTGCTAAAAGATAATACGTTTATTTATTCACACTTGAATTGCATTTGTGATCAAAATAAATGTTTAAATCGCTAAAGGAAAATACAGTAAGTGCTTGAAAGATGAAGGACCAAAAGGCCAAAAAACAGTGAAATATGATCATCATCTCCTTGCGGACTTCTCTGCCTGGTTTTGTGTGTTCTGTTATTCAAACAATAAAAAGCTGGTGGAACTTACTCTTTCTTTTAAGATAAGTTGTAGACTTCGATGTTTCATGCTCATGTACTTCAAATAATGCATGTTTTATAGTTAGTCCCTCATCACTTGAAGTGACTTCTGAGAATTATGCAGAGTCAACATGGATCATTTCACAGTGAGATGCTTTATGGATTGAAGGATATGGTAAAATGTTTATAGTTTACTTTGAAAGTAAAATATACTATGTCTTGGTTTTGAGGATATTGGATACAAAACTCTCTTCCTTTAGGGCTACTGAGTCTTGATTCCTGATCATCAGAAATTTCACCAGAAACAACTTGCTTCCAATATACCCAATTCTATATGAAGAATTCATGGAGAGTGTACTGGCACTGGAAGAGTTTAGTGTTTCTTGTATGCTTGAAAATAAAGTATGTACTGTTTTGAATGTGTTCCAAGTCCTCTGCATAAACGATGTATTTTGGGGTCTGGTTGGGCCTGGAAAATGGATGAGCACTTCAGAACAGGTCATTTTCCTGATATTGGAAGTGACATGTGGCCCTATAGGAGGCATGATGTTAGTTAATTACACATTTGCCTACATCTGTGGGAAATGGAGAACAAAGCCATGTGGGTACTGTAAACACACGTTTATCTTTTGGCCCAATGCCATACATATGGTAGGCATTTAATTACTGATTGTGTTTGGATAATTTGGGAATTTTCGACTGTGGTAAAATATACATAAAATAATACTTATTAACCATTTGTAAGTGTATAATTCAGTGGCATTGAAAT